ATGCCCTCTGCATGAATGAACCTGTAGAGATAAAAATACTTTATGGCATTCCCATTTATAGGTTTCATGTTTTTATTCTGCTTTGTGATAGGACTGTACATTATAAGCTTCTAGAGGGCAGAGAAAATGGCTTAGTGCTTTCCTTTACACTCAGCAGGAACCATGCAAAATTTGATCCTTGCATGCCTTTTTGATGCTCTGGGTAATATTAGCACACTGGGGTGTTTTTGTGTATCTAAGGACCGAGGTTATCAGACTCTCTGCAGCGGAGAATGTTCCTGCATTTCCACTGTAAGCTCCCATGGCGCCTAGGACAGGGCTAGATCACTGCAGAAGCCCCTCCATGCTTATTTCTGTTACTAAGGAAGCCAAAGGCGAACATGGCAAGCTCTGTCATAACCCTAGACCTTGCAAGGAAATGAGCAAAGTGGAAGGGGATCTGAAGGCAGGTCAGAGATGGCCTGGATGAGAATGCTAAGGCTTCTCTCTGAGAATCCAGCCCAAGTCTGACATGCAGGGCTCGAGTAGGTGGCCGCCCGCAGTCGCCGGGCCCGGGATGCCCGCCCGTCCGCCCGCCTGCCCCGCGCGCCCTCGGGAGCTGTCCAGACGGCCCCGCCCGCGCCTACCTGGGCACTCACCCGTGCCGCGCGGCCTCTTCTCCTCCCACCCCGGCCACAGGAGCCCAGCTCGGGCCTGCCCCGCCGCCTCCGAGGAGCCCCGCTGGCGGCGCGCTCATAGCTTCCACCCGGGCCAAGCGACCGGCCAGACAGCGCCAGGCGCGCCGGGGGCGGCGCGGTCAGGCTCGGCGGGGCTCGGCGGGCTCGCCCTCGGCCGGGCGCCTGCAGGGGGCGCGGGGACGGCCCCGCCCCGCCGCCTCCTCTCTCCCCTCCCGGCTCCCTGGATCCGCGCCGGGAGGAAATGATGTGTTGCTGCCTGGTTAATCACAGCTCCAGACACTCATTGGCCGAGCGCTCCGCAGCCACTTCCTCCTCCTCCTCCTCCCGCTCCTCCCGCTCCGGCTCCTGCTCTTTGCAGCCGCCGCCGCCGCCGCAGCCTCCCCCTCGGCGCAGGGGGAACTTTTCTACTCTCTGTGACGGTCTCCCCCGCCGCCCCCGGGGGCAAGCCCAGCTGGTCCGCCCGCCCCGCCCGCGGTCGTGCTCCCAGCCCGAGCCTCTGCGCCTCGGGAAGTTTATTCTGCCCGCCCTCCTCCCCTTCCTCCTCCTCTTCACCCCGCCTCCCCGCCCTCCCCCGGCTCTTTCCCCCGGGTGGCTGCCGCTGCCGCCGCTGCCGCTGCCAGCCTGCTCCTCGGCCAGCCGCGCCGGCCCCAGGGCCGGGAAGCTCCCGGCCCCACGCACCGCTCCGCTGCAGCCACCGCAGCCGCCGCCGCTCTGGGCCGGCCCTCGGCCCCCGGCTCCCGGCCCCGCAGAGTTCCGGGCTCCCTCGCCGGCTGCACCGCCCCGCCCCGCCCCGCGCCGCCCCGCGCCGCGCCGACCTGCAGCGCCCGGCTGCCTCGCACTCCGCCTCCCCCGGCTCAGCCCCCGGCCGCGGCGGGACCCGAGGTGAGCGCAGGTCGCCGGCCGCGCCTGCTGGATAGCTGGTTTTCTTTCTTCTTTCCCTCTGCAGCCTGGAGCATTGGTAAGCGTCACACTGCCAAAGTGAGAGCTGCTGGAGAACTCATAATCCCAGGAACGCCTCTTCTACTCTCCGAGTACCCCAGTGACCAGAGTGAGAGAAGCTCTGAACGAGGGCACGCGGCTTGAAGGACTGTGGGCAGATGTGACCAAGAGCCTGCATTAAGGTAGCTGAGTAAGCTTTACCCAGGAGCTCTCACTTTACTTACATCTCTTCTTTTCCCTTTACAGTTGTACAATGGTAGATGGAGTGATGATTCTTCCTGTGCTTATCATGATTGCTCTCCCCTCCCCTAGTATGGAAGGTAAGTGACTCACATCTTTTTGGGTTAAGATATTTTTTTTCCCCTTCCTTTCTCTCCTTTGCAGATGAGAAGCCCAAGGTCAACCCCAAACTCTACATGTGTGTGTGTGAAGGTCTCTCCTGCGGTAATGAGGACCACTGTGAAGGCCAGCAGTGCTTTTCCTCACTGAGCATCAACGATGGCTTCCACGTCTACCAGAAAGGCTGCTTCCAGGTTTATGAGCAGGGAAAGATGACCTGTAAGACCCCGCCGTCCCCTGGCCAAGCCGTGGAGTGCTGCCAAGGGGACTGGTGTAACAGGAACATCACGGCCCAGCTGCCCACTAAAGGTTCCCATGGACTTTTCTATTTCTAGATCAAGCAACTAATTCCCCCTTTTCCCTCCAACTCCAGGAAAATCCTTCCCTGGAACACAGAATTTCCACTTGGAGGTTGGCCTCATTATTCTCTCTGTAGTGTTCGCAGTATGTCTTTTAGCCTGCCTGCTGGGAGTTGCTCTCCGAAAATTTAAAAGGCGCAACCAAGAACGCCTCAATCCCCGAGACGTGGAGTATGGCACTATCGAAGGGCTCATCACCACCAATGTTGGAGACAGCACTTTAGCAGTAAGTCATGACCCCACAGGAAATCCCAAGCATCGTTTCTTTTCCCCCTTGTCTTAAACCACAGGATTTATTGGATCATTCGTGTACATCAGGAAGTGGCTCTGGTCTTCCTTTTCTGGTACAAAGAACAGTGGCTCGCCAGATTACACTGTTGGAGTGTGTCGGTAATTCTTTTTTTTCCTTTCTTTGTGGGTAAGTTCTGTGTCACCTATGTTTTGCTTTTCATAGGGAAAGGCAGGTATGGTGAGGTGTGGAGGGGCAGCTGGCAAGGGGAGAATGTTGCCGTGAAGATCTTCTCCTCCCGTGATGAGAAGTCATGGTTCAGGGAAACGGAATTGTACAACACTGTGATGCTGAGGCATGAAAATATCTTAGGTAAGTACAAGGATAACCCCCTCATTAATTGTATGTATATTAATTTTTTTCTTGCTCTCTCCAGGTTTCATTGCTTCAGACATGACATCAAGACACTCCAGTACCCAGCTGTGGTTAATTACACATTATCATGAAATGGGATCGTTGTACGACTATCTTCAGCTTACTACTCTGGATACAGTTAGCTGCCTTCGAATAGTGCTGTCCATAGCTAGTGGTCTTGCACATTTGCACATAGAGATATTTGGGACCCAAGGGAAACCAGCCATTGCCCATCGAGATTTAAAGAGCAAAAATATTCTGGTTAAGAAGAATGGACAGTGTTGCATAGCAGATTTGGGTAAATTTCTAAAAATATTTTTTTCCTCACCAGGTTGATTACATTGTTATCTTCTTCCTTTCAGGCCTGGCAGTCATGCATTCCCAGAGCACCAATCAGCTTGATGTGGGGAACAATCCCCGTGTGGGCACCAAGCGCTACATGGCCCCCGAAGTTCTAGATGAAACCATCCAGGTGGATTGTTTCGATTCTTATAAAAGGGTCGATATTTGGGCCTTTGGACTTGTTTTGTGGGAAGTGGCCAGGCGGATGGTGAGCAATGGTAGGTATCTAATCTAATATAATATTGTCTTATAACCGAACACAATTCTTGTCCTTGTGTGCAGGTATAGTGGAGGATTACAAGCCACCGTTCTACGATGTGGTTCCCAATGACCCAAGTTTTGAAGATATGAGGAAGGTAGTCTGTGTGGATCAACAAAGGCCAAACATACCCAACAGATGGTTCTCAGACCCGGTAAGAATGCCAGTTTCTCAGTTTTAGAGCTCGTCATTGTGGTGTTTGTTCTTTCTCTCCTCAGACATTAACCTCTCTGGCCAAGCTAATGAAAGAATGCTGGTATCAAAATCCATCCGCAAGACTCACAGCACTGCGTATCAAAAAGACTTTGACCAAAATTGATAATTCCCTCGACAAATTGAAAACTGACTGTTGACATTTTCATAGTGTCAAGAAGGAAGATTTGACGTTGTTGTCATTGTCCAGCTGGGACCTAATGCTGGCCTGACTGGTTGTCAGAATGGAATCCATCTGTCTCCCTCCCCAAATGGCTGCTTTGACAAGGCAGACGTCGTACCCAGCCATGTGTTGGGGAGACATCAAAACCACCCTAACCTCGCTCGATGACTGTGAACTGGGCATTTCACGAACTGTTCACACTGCAGAGACTAATGTTGGACAGACACTGTTGCAAAGGTAGGGACTGGAGGAACACAGAGAAATCCTAAAAGAGATCTGGGCATTAAGTCAGTGGCTTTGCATAGCTTTCACAAGTCTCCTAGACACTCCCCACGGGAAACTCAAGGAGGTGGTGAATTTTTAATCAGCAATATTGCCTGTGCTTCTCTTCTTTATTGCACTAGGAATTCTTTGCATTCCTTACTTGCACTGTTACTCTTAATTTTAAAGACCCAACTTGCCAAAATGTTGGCTGCGTACTCCACTGGTCTGTCTTTGGATAATAGGAATTCAATTTGGCAAAACAAAATGTAATGTCAGACTTTGCTGCATTTTACACATGTGCTGATGTTTACAATGATGCCGAACATTAGGAATTGTTTATACACAACTTTGCAAATTATTTATTACTTGTGCACTTAGTAGTTTTTACAAAACTGCTTTGTGCATATGTTAAAGCTTATTTTTATGTGGTCTTATGATTTTATTACAGAAATGTTTTTAACACTATACTCTAAAATGGACATTTTCTTTTATTATCAGTTAAAATCACATTTTAAGTGCTTCACATTTGTATGTGTGTAGACTGTAACTTTTTTTCAGTTCATATGCAGAACGTATTTAGCCATTACCCACGTGACACCACCGAATATATTACTGATTTAGAAGCAAAGATTTCAGTAGAATTTTAGTCCTGAACGCTACGGGGAAAATGCATTTTCTTCAGAATTATCCATTACGTGCATTTAAACTCTGCCAGAAAAAAATAACTATTTTGTTTTAATCTACTTTTTGTATTTAGTAGTTATTTGTATAAATTAAATAAACTGTTTTCAAGTCAAACAGTGAAATTGTTTTTCAAAATATAAAAAAGA